AAACAAATTAAAAGGAGGTGGTTTCTCTAACTGAAGCTGTTCCTCTTTCCTGCCTTCAGCCTCTGAAGAGAAAGTTAGAAAACTATTATCATTAATGCTACATGTTTTGAACAAGCTGATATACCAAGTGGCCCAGAGAGCAGGTAGAAGAACCAGCGTGGAGACAGAAAGCAAGAGGCCCGCCTGCCAGGGCTACCTGCAGAAAGAAAGGGCAAAGATGCTGTAGGCAAGAGAAGTTCAGGACAGACACTGGCATAGCTCAAAGATTCACATTTGAGCAGCTGTGGAAGATGACAGTACAATTACCAAAATGTCGAAGGGCAAAGGAGGCAGCTACTGGTTTTGATGAAAGACAATTATGTCCTTTTAAATGGGTCTTAGACATTTAGACATTAATATACACTATGCTACGGACAAAGGAATAGAAAGTAGCACTTTTTTCTCCACTAGTTTTCTTCTCTTTTTCAAGTAGATGAAGCAAAAGTCAACTGCAATAGTCAGAAAGCTGTACTTTGTTACACTTAGAAACTTCTAAAAGTGCTTAAGATTTCACCTGAAAGTCCAACATGAAGAAAATACAGGCTCCCCAATGCCCCATTCTAAGAAGGAAAAAGGACCATTTTCATTTTAGTAACGTTTCTGTTCTATAGACAGTTTGGATAACTAGCTCTTACTTTTTATCTTTAAAAACTGTTTTTCCAGTGAAGTTACGTATAATTATTTACTTCAAGCGTAAGTATACCAAATTACTTTAGAAATGCAAGACTTTTCTTATACTTCATAAAATACATTATGAAAGTGAATCTTGTTGGCTGTGTACATTTGACTATAATAATTTCAATGCATATTATTTCTATTGAGAGTAAGTTACAGTTTTTGGCAAACTGCGTTTGATGAGGGCTATCTCCTCTTCCTGTGCGTTTCTAAAACTTGTGATGCAAACGCTCCCACCCTTTCCTGGGAACACAGAAAGCCTGACTCAGGCAGCTGCCGCTATTAAAGCAGCTCCAGCCCTGCGCACTCCCTGCTGGGGTGAGCAGCACTGTAAAGATGAAGCTGGCTAACTGGTACTGGCTGAGCTCAGCTGTTCTTGCCACTTACGGTTTTTTGGTTGTGGCAAACAATGAAACAGAGGAAATTAAAGATGAAAGAGCAAAGGATGTCTGCCCAGTGAGACTAGAAAGCAGAGGGAAATGCGAAGAGGCAGGGGAGTGCCCCTACCAGGTAAGCCTGCCCCCCTTGACTATTCAGCTCCCGAAGCAATTCAGCAGGATCGAGGAGGTGTTCAAAGAAGTCCAAAACCTCAAGGAAATCGTAAATAGTCTAAAGAAATCTTGCCAAGACTGCAAGCTGCAGGCTGATGACAACGGAGACCCAGGCAGAAACGGACTGTTGTTACCCAGTACAGGAGCCCCGGGAGAGGTTGGTGATAACAGAGTTAGAGAATTAGAGAGTGAGGTTAACAAGCTGTCCTCTGAGCTAAAGAATGCCAAAGAGGAGATCAATGTACTTCATGGTCGCCTGGAGAAGCTGAATCTTGTAAATATGAACAACATAGAAAATTATGTTGACAGCAAAGTGGCAAATCTAACATTTGTTGTCAATAGTTTGGATGGCAAATGTTCAAAGTGTCCCAGCCAAGAACAAATACAGTCACGTCCAGGTATGTATAATAATGTTTTCTTATCATATGTTGATCCAATGCCTTCCTTTTATTTCCCCTTCAGTTCAACATCTAATATATAAAGATTGCTCTGACTACTACGCAATAGGCAAAAGAAGCAGTGAGACCTACAGAGTTACACCTGATCCCAAAAATAGTAGCTTTGAAGTTTACTGTGACATGGAGACCATGGGGGGAGGCTGGACAGTGCTGCAGGCACGTCTCGATGGGAGCACCAACTTCACCAGAACATGGCAAGACTACAAAGCAGGCTTTGGAAACCTCAGAAGGGAATTTTGGCTGGGGAACGATAAAATTCATCTTCTGACCAAGAGTAAGGAAATGATTCTGAGAATAGATCTTGAAGACTTTAATGGTGTCGAACTATATGCCTTGTATGATCAGTTTTATGTGGCTAATGAGTTTCTCAAATATCGTTTACACGTTGGTAACTATAATGGCACAGCTGGAGATGCATTACGTTTCAACAAACATTACAACCACGATCTGAAGTTTTTCACCACTCCAGATAAAGACAATGATCGATATCCTTCTGGGAACTGTGGGCTGTACTACAGTTCAGGCTGGTGGTTTGATGCATGTCTTTCTGCAAACTTAAATGGCAAATATTATCACCAAAAATACAGAGGTGTCCGTAATGGGATTTTCTGGGGTACCTGGCCTGGTGTAAGTGAGGCACACCCTGGTGGCTACAAGTCCTCCTTCAAAGAGGCTAAGATGATGATCAGACCCAAGCACTTTAAGCCATAAATCACTCTGTTCATTCCTCCAGGTATTCGTTATCTAATAGGGCAATTAATTCCTTCAGCACTTTAGAATATGCCTTGTTTCATATTTTTCATAGCTAAAAAATGATGTCTGACGGCTAGGTTCTTATGCTACACAGCATTTGAAATAAAGCTGAAAAACAATGCATTTTAAAGGAGTCCTTTGTTGTTATGCTGTTATCCAATGAACACTTGCAAGCAATTAGCAATATTGAGAATTATACATTAGATTTACAATTCTTTTAATTTCTATTGAAACTTTTTCTATTGCTTGTATTACTTGCTGTATTTAAAAAATAATTGTTGGCTGGGTGTGGTAGCTCACGCCTGTAATCCCAGCACTTTGGAATGTCAAGGCAGGCAGATCACTTGAGGTCAGGAGTTTGAGACCAGCCTGGCCAAACATGTGAAACGCTGTCTCTATTAAAAATACAAAAATTAGCCGGGCATGGTGGTACATGCCTGTAATCCTAGCTACTTGGGAGGCTGAGGCAGGAGAATCGCTTGAACCTGAGAGGAAGAGGTTGCAGTGAGCCAAGACTGAGCCACTGCACTCCAGCATGGGTGACAGAGAAAACTCTGTCTCAAACAAAAAAATAATAAAATTTATTCAGTAGGCTGGATTCTACACAAAGTAATCTGTATTTGGGCCATGATTTAAGCACATCTGAAGGTATATCACTCTTTTCAGGCTATAATTATTTGGGTAATCTTCATTCTGAGACAAACTTAATCTATATCATTTACTTTGCAACAGAACAACCCTACAGCATTTTGGTTCCCAGACTAAGGGAACTAATATCTATATAATTAAACTTGTTCATTTATCATTCATGAAATATAAAATACTTGTCATTTAAACCGTTTAAAAATGTGGTAGCATAATGTCACCCCAAAAAGCATTCAGAAAGCAATGTAACTGTGAAGACCAGGGTTTAAAGGTAATTCATTTATAGTTTATAACTCCTTAGATGTTTGATGTTGAAAACTGCTTTAACATGAAAATTATCTTCCTCTGCTCTGTGTGAACAATAGCTTTTAATTTAAGATTGCTCACTACTGTACTAGACTACTGGTAGGTTTTTTTGGGGGGGGTGGGTAGGGATATGTGGGTAATGAAGCATTTACTTACAGGCTATCATACTCTGAGGCCAATTTTATCTCCAAAGCAATAATATCATTAAGTGATTCACTTCATAGAAGGCTAAGTTTCTCTAGGACAGATAGAAAACATGAATTTTGAAATATATAGAACAGTAGTTAAAATACTATATATTTCAACCCTGGCTGGTAGATTGCTTATTTTACTATCAGAAACTAAAAGATAGATTTTTACCCAAACAGAAGTATCTGTAATTTTTATAATTCATCAATTCTGGAATGCTATATATAATATTTAAAAGACTTTTTAAATGTGTTTAATTTCATCATCGTAAAAAGGGATCATCTCAGAGAGAACAGCAGTATTCTGCGTATTTTTAAAAATGCTCTAGAGTAACATTTGAAGTAATTCACTGTAGTGTATGCCAGTCCTAGAAATAATTTTTTTAATTTCTGGTGTCTGTTTCTAATACACTAACCAAGTTTTCAAAATATATTTACAAAGATGCATCTTTACCCATTATTTTAAAATGATTAAGGAGGATAGTTGCTTCAGGTAACAAGCTAATTTTTCAAATATTAGGCCCTTACAGAACTATTTAGTCAAAAAGTAAGATATTCCTTTAAAATATATAACCCAAAGCTTTCAGTTAAACATGATATATCACAAATACTATTAAAATGTTAAAGAGAAATGCAAATAGCATTAAATGATGACCAAAATGTAAAATATTGTAGATTTCAAAAGCTGTGTCTCTATTAGGTGGGATACCAAATGTAAATGATGTAACTGACGTTGTTTTTTACTTTTTACTTTTTAAAAAAGACTAAAAACGTTTTGATATTATACAATGTATTTGTTTCAGATAAGGTCATTGTCATTTAGTATATATAATTAATATATGTACAAGTTTAAGTAAATTCCTGTGAGTAAAAATGGACTTATCACAAAACATAGTTCTAAAGAAAGGTATATGCTCATATACACGGTGTCCATTAATTTAATGGGAACTAGGTATAACTTCAGGAGAATTTGGCAAATAATTCATTAATCCATGTAAATATTCAAAAGCTTGTTCTATCCACATTATTTCAAGGGATCACTTTATTTTTCATTATACTTTCACAGCACTTTTCTAGTAAATTCTGTAACACAGAAATTCCATTTTGGAATCATTTCATGTTACCAATAATTCTAGACTTTTATAACATTTAACATGTTGATGGAAATAGATTACATCTGCTAGAACCTTTTGCCTTAACTATTCACCAATATATGCTAATATTCATAAATATGGATTGACTGTTTACAAACATTAGAATCTTGTCTTGGTTCCATTTTGATGGCTAATATTTGTTATCTTAATTAAGACTATTTCTGAGGTCATGATTACTTGAAAATATTGACTAAAACTGGGTCCTTAGAAATTCCAGGTGGAGCTGATTTACCTATGACTGAGGGGAAAAAAAAATCAAATTTTACTGATAATAGTAATGCTCCAAATGAATTAATGACACATCTGTTCAATAAATAAAGAGCTTAAATATACAAAACATAAGAAATCTGGGCAACAAAACTTGTGGTCTTTACTTTTGAATAGCTACCCAAGAAAAGGTTTTAAAGGTAAAAGTTATGAGTAATGTCATCACAATAAGCTCTTGTTTAAAATTCTTTTCTTTTATGTATAATTAGGTTTATGTTTCATGTCTTTTTAAAACCTTATAAAAGATTTAATTATCACATCTATTCTTCAATGTGGAAATATTAAATATTGTTGGTTGTAAAATAATATTTATGTACTTACTTGTGTCTGAAAAGTTGTA